AGCCAGTATGCCAGACACTCAAGCCAAGGCTGAGCACCACCAGGGCAGCCACCAGGTGAGCCCTTCCCATTCCCTCCCCCAGGAAAGAGCAGCCCTCACAACAGCAAACCTCCTGTCTTCTGGAAGAGGAGCACAAAACATCCAGGCCTGGATGGGGACCCCAACGGGGAGTCCGGGGCAGCACGTCACAATGCCATGTCCATTCCGCCCACCCCCCAAGCTGCAGGACCACAGCTGATAACCTCTCAACTTTGGCCCAGCCACCCCGACTGGGGGAGGGCGGTAGGAGCGGAAAGCGAGTGCCCAGGCGAACCCGCACTAAGCACAGGAGAGGAGGAGCGAAGAGGCGGAGTCCTCACTGTTGTTGGGGTTTTCTGAGTGAGACCTCGGGTGCGGGGCCGGGGGGAGGGGTCCCGCTCTGTTCCCCAGCCTGGGTCTTCGCACTCGGAACCCGGTCCGGTCCGGGACCCCACAGCCATCTCCACGCGTTCACCCAGCCCTGGAGGCAGCCAAACGTTTATCCCCGAAGCCGAGCCGCTCCCCGCCTCCCACCCCTAGCCGAGGCGCTCCTCCCGACGTTCCACCCCCGGCCTCCCGCTCGCACTTTATTCCTTGGCCACCTCCCCAGCCGATGCACCCCCTCGGCTGATGCACTCCCTCCACCCCCCACTCCCTCTGCCCCCGTCTCTCCAGCCCGGGGCGCCTCCCCAGCAGCCCCCACCTTCTCTCCCGCCCCTCCCGTAGCCCTGGGGCCTCTTGGTTCCTTCCGGGCTCACCGTGTGGGGCCGAAGATCAACGGCCCGGGAACGGTTCCCGGGAGCGGGGGCCGCTGCTGCTCCAGCAGCTGTAACAACCCGCGGCTGCAGCCTCCCCGCTGGCAGCTCCGGCCGAATCAGCGCTCCGCGCCGGTCCCCGTACGTCACCGCCCCGCGCCGGCACGCCCGACGCCTTCTGGGAGTTGTAGTTTCTTCCGCTGGCTCCGGGCCGGCCCTCCCGACGCCTCCTGGGAGTTGTAGTTTTTCCTGGGCTCCGTTCCCGGCCTCTTCGGGGACGCACGGTTGGAAGTTGTACCGTGACGTGATGGTCAGATCGGATGATAGAATTTTGGTGCGTAACAATTCCAACTTTTGCTTCTGTGCTGTATGTATACACCCCTTGCTCTTTTCTACAGGGAACAACAATAGCAGAGGCCTTTGTTGCCCTCTCCGCGAAACTGCCCAGTAACCTGGCATTAGACGGGTCCCTGGCTGACCTGATAAAGAAGGTAGCCCTTCCTTATCTATCTTCTCTATCTATCCACACACACCCCATTTTTATTTTGCACTCAGCTCTACAATTCCGTGTCCAGTCCTGGTCACCCATAGTCTTCCAAAATCCAGCAAGAAAAATCCTTCTCAGAAAGGTCTCCAATGCGTATGACCTCATCTTCCTTCGTGTAAGTATATCCACCCCTAGTCTCTGTGACACACTCCTCCTTTATGTGGCCTTTCCTTCCCCAGATCCTACTGCACTCCAGGACTATGCCAATTTATGGCCATGCTCCCAACAGCAGGTCACCTCCTGCCCCTCCTGCTGGTGATAGGCACAGGGGGTACTGTGCCCAGCCCCCAGGTGCCTCCCCGGGGCTGTTATGTGGCAAAGGAAGCAGGTGAACGGACGTTCCGCTGCAGCCAGGCAGGCCTCAGTGCTGTGCCCTCCGGCATCCCCAATGACACCCGCAAGCTCTACCTGGATGCCAACCAGCTGGCATCGGTGCCTGCTGGTGCCTTCCAGCACCTGCCTGTCCTGGAGGAGTTGGATCTGTCCCATAATGCCCTTGCCCACCTCTCAGGGGCGGCTTTCCAGGGCCTGGAGGGCACATTGCGCCACCTCGACCTCTCTGCCAACCAGCTGGCCTCAGTGCCCGTGGAGGCCTTTGTGGGGCTACAGATCCAAGTGAACCTATCCGCAAACCCATGGCACTGTGACTGCGCCCTCCAGGAAGTGCTCCGGCAGGTGAGGCTGGTGCCGGGCACTGGGACAGGCATCGTGTGTGGCTCAGGAGCCCGACCGGACCTCGTGGGGCAGGAGTTCCTGCTGCTGGCAGGGGAGGAAGAGCTGTGTGGGTCGGGGTGGGGTGGGGCCCGGAGGAGCACCGATGTGGCCCTGCTGGTCACCATGGGGGGCTGGCTGACACTCATGGTGGCTTATCTGGTGCATTATGTGTGGCAGAACCGAGATGAGACCAGGCGCTCCCTCAAGCGGGCCCCAGTGCTGCCCGTGCGTTCCGAGGACTCCTCCATCCTCAGCACAGTGGTCTGATGACCCAGGATGCTCCTCCAGCCACACCCCACACTCCTGCCCCTATGCCCTCTCCTTTGCTCTGACCCCCTCTGCCTCCTGTGCAGCTTCACCCCTGCCCCCAAGCCCATCCCACCCCTCCCTCCTTTATTCCCCCTAAATACCTGTGCTGGTTCTCTCTCTCTCTCTCTGTGTCGTCTTAACCAACACCATCTTTGGTGCCTGGAGTTTTTTGGTGCCTACTCTGTGCCTGGATTGTGCTAGACTCAGAAAACCCATAACAGAGAATGACAGCAGGTGGGGTGGGAGCAAGGGAGG